CTCTCCGTGCAGATGGGCGGCCTCACGGCTCAGGCTGCCAGCTGGACTGGCACGGTGACAGCGCGCGTGACCCAGCGAGCCGGGCCCGCCGCCCCGCCGCCGGAGAAGGAGCAGCCACTGCTGCCTCCACCGCCCTGTCCAGCGCAGCCGCTGGGCAGGCCCCGATCCCCTTCGCCCCCCGAGAAGGCTCAGCCGCCTTCCCCGCCCACGGCCTCGGCCCTGGATTATCCCAGCGAGAACCTGGCCTTCATCGACGAGTCCTCGGATACGCAGAGCGAGCGCGGCTGCCCGCTGCCCCGCGCGCCGAGAGGTCGCCGCCGCCCAAATCCCCCCAGGAAGCCCGTGCGGCCCCGCGGCCCCGGGCGTCCCCGAGACAAAGGCGTGCCGGTGTAGGGGCAGGATCCCTGGCCGGGCCTCTCAAGGGCTTCGTTTCTGCTCTCCCCGGCATGCCTGGCTTGTTTGACCAAAGAGCCCTCTTTCCACGAGACTGAAGTCTGGGGAGGAGGCTACAGTTGCCTCTCCGCCTCCTCCCTGGCCCCGGCCCTTCCCTCACTTCCATCCATCTCTAGACCCCCCCAAGGCTTTCTGTGTCGCTGCCCCGGGCGGGTGTATCCCTCACAGCACCTCACGACTGTGCCTCAAAGCCTGCATCAATAAATGAAAACGGTCTGCACCGCTGCGGGCGTGACGCTCCCGGACGCGAGTGGGTGTGGAATTGCTTTCCTCGGGCCACCGTGGGGGCACCTCTGGCCTCCCGTGACCCCCAGGCCGAGGGTCCCCGGGCACCCAGGTCGGTCAAGTCTCGGCCCTCTCAGGCCCGCGTCTCTGCCTGGAGGAGACTGTGTAGGGTCCGGCGTGGGGATCAGCCAGGATGGGCTGCGCGTCTCCAGCCTCTGCACACACATTGGCGGGTGGGGTGCAGGGAGGGAGAGGCAGGGGAGAGAGAATGGCATCTCGCGTGGAGGGCTGTCGTTTGAACTCTCCCAGCGCGAGAGACCCTGCCCCGCCCCCTTCCTGGAGCGTTGACTCCCTTCTCGTCTCGAGGCCTGTGGCGTCTGGGTCCGTTGGGGCAGAACCATGGAGGAAAAGCCTTCGAAAGTAAGACGTCTCCCTAGGCCCCTTACCCTGTCCCCTTGGCTCCCTCCTTGTATGTGGCCCACAGGTGTCGCTCAAGTCTTCCGACCGCCAAGGCTCGGACGAGGAGAGCGTGCATAGCGACACTCGGGACCTGTGGACCACGACCACGCTGTCCCAGGCACAGCTGAACATGCCGCTGTCCGAGGTCTGCGAGGGCTTCGACGAGGAGGGCCGCAACATTAGCAAGACCCGCGGGTGGCACAGCCCGGGGCGGGGCTCGTTGGACGAGGGGTACAAGGCCAGCCACAAGCCGGAGGAACTGGACGAGCACGCGCTGGTGGAGCTGGAGTTGCACCGCGGCAGCTCCATGGAAATCAATCTGGGGGAGAAGGACACTGCATCCCAGATCGAGGCCGGTCAGTGTGGCCTCGCCAGGCCGTGGGCACCCCGGATGACTAACCCTTTTTTCTCTTCTCCCAGAAAAGTCTTCCTCAATGTCATCACTCAATATTGCGAAGCACATGCCCCATCGAGCCTACTGGGCAGAGCAGCAGAGCAGGGTTGGAGGGGCTGGGGAGACTGGGCGTTTCGGCTGGACGCCTAAGCCTCTTGCTGCTTCTCCAGCTGCCACTGCCCCTGATGGAACTCATGGAGAATGAAGCTCTGGAAATCCTCACCAAAGCCCTCCGGAGTAAGCTCCCCGCCAACCCCCAAGAACTCCCACTGCCCTGAGCCGAGCTCTGCCCTCCTCCTAGGCTACCAGTTAGGGATCGGCAGGGACCACTTCCTGACTAAGGAGCTGCAGCGATACATCGAAGGGCTCAAGAAGCGCCGGAGCAAGAGGCTGTACGTGAATTAAAAACGCCACCTTGGGCTCGAGCAGCGACCCGAACCAGCCCCGTGCCAGCCCGGTCCCCAGACCCAAGCCTGACCCCATCCGAGTGGAATTTGAGTCCTAAAGAAATAAAAGAGTCGATGCATGGTCCGTGAGTCAGTGCAGGACAGCCCGCGTGAG